CTCCTCCTGTTACCTTCCTGACCTTGACAAGCTCCTGACAACACCTGAAAAAACAGATGTCCCAAGGGGGTTGGAACAAGGAGGGAGCCGGGGCAATGTCAGTTTTGTTTTTCAAGCCTTTTTTTTTTTTTTTTTTTTTCCTACAGAGGAGGAGGAGGGAACGCCTACAATAAAGAGGCCTTTATGGTCCCACTTCAGGAATCGGAGAACCCCGCCCTCCTCGTCTCAGCCCCAATTTAACGGGTGCATGTGTGAGTATCTTATAAAGTGACGCGTTTTGAGGGGGACTCCAGTGTGAGCAGGACTGTGGCTGACTTGTCAATCATCATTAGGGTGATGTCCCAAACGTTCAAGTCTGAGGCCCAGGGAAATTGGCAACAGCTGCCTGGATGCCTCCATCCTCCCAGCCCAAGGAAAATCTGGCCTTGCTCCTTCGTTGTCTTTCTTAGGAGCACGTGGAGTTCTCCTAGGTGGGCTTGCACTCGGGGTCGCCCAGCCGTTCTTTGAGGGTTCGAGTGGGTAGGCTTCCCCTGTAGGACGGGCTTCCCCGTAGGTTTCCACGTGGGGCCACAGAGGCAGGAAAAGGGGAAGTGGGCACTGACACCTGGGGTGAAAAAGGGTGGGGGTGCGGCTTTGTGAGGAAAGAATTTGCAGAGACTGCTAAACTGGGGTCTGCTAGGATACCCCACTCCCCACCCCCTGCCTCGGGCGCCCTCAGCCACCCGAGCTGGGGGCCTCGCAGGTCTCAGACCAAGCTCCCCGCGCGGCCTGCAGCGCACCCAAACATGGCCACCGAACCCGGGTTCCCGGGGCACAGCCGCGCCTCTGGGTGACGCAGACGCGGCGGGTTGCATCAGCCCGTGCCCACGTGCTCGGTCCGCCCTCTGCCACCCGGATCCGGACGCCGATTGGGCCACGTTGGGAGAGTGCCTCCGCCTCAGCCAATGGGCGGCAGCCACAGAGCGTTCTGTCCGCAGAGCCGGGCGCGGGGCTTCTATAAAAGGCGCCCGAAGCGGGGGCGCGCGCCCCAGAGACGTGAACTGTCGTTGCAGAGATTGCGGGCGGCTGAGACGCCGCCTGCCTGGCACCTAGGAGCGCAGCGGAGCCCCGACACCGCCGCCGCCGCCATGGAGTCCGAGACCGAACCCGAGCCCGTCACGCTCCTGGTGAAGAGCCCCAACCAGCGCCACCGCGACTTGGAGCTGAGTGGCGACCGCGGCTGGAGTGTGGGCCACCTCAAGGCCCACCTGAGCCGCGTCTACCCCGAGCGTCCGGTGAGAGCGGCCCCGACTTCCCGCCCCTAGGCTGACCTGTGTTACTCTTTCTTTCCATGATCAGCGTCCAGAGGACCAGAGGTTAATTTATTCTGGGAAGCTGTTGTTGGATCACCAATGTCTCAGGGACTTGCTTCCAAAGGTACATCACTTACACATTAACTTCTGAATGTTCAGGTCCTTAAGTACCTTCGTATTACTTTTAGCAGGAAAAACGGCATGTTTTGCATCTGGTGTGCAATGTGAAGAGTCCTTCAAAAATGCCAGAAATCAACGCCAAGGTGTGTCTGCCTCTTCATGATGGTAACAATTTCTTTGTTCTGTGTTCATGTTACACTTATTTAGGTGGCTGAATCCACAGAGGAGCCTGCTGGTTCTAATCGGGGACAGTATCCTGAGGATTCCTCAAGTGATGGTTTAAGGCAAAGGGAAGTTCTTCGGAACCTTTCTTCCCCTGGATGGGAAAACATCTCAAGGTGAGTGTTATAATAAAGATCTTGGCTTATGCCAAAATGAGTGTTTTTTCAAATCTATGTATAGGCCTGAAGCTGCCCAGCAGGCATTCCAAGGCCTGGGTCCTGGTTTCTCCGGTTACACACCCTATGGGTGGCTTCAGCTTTCCTGGTTCCAGCAGATATATGCACGACAGTACTACATGCAATAGTGAGTCCTTCCCGCCATGCTGGGTGTGGCCAAACAGTATCTGCCTCTGTCGTTTTTATTTTAGTTTAGCAGCCACTGCTGCATCAGGGGCTTTTGTTCCACCACCAAGTGCACAAGAGATACCTGTGGTCTCTGCACCTGCTCCAGCCCCTATTCACAACCAGTTTCCAGCTGAAAACCAGCCTGCCAATCAGAATGCTGCTCCTCAAGTGGTTGTTAATCCTGGAGCCAATCAAAATTTGCGGATGAATGCACAAGGTGGCCCTATTGTGGAAGAAGATGATGAAATAAATCGAGATTGGTTGGATTGGACCTATTCAGCAGCTACATTTTCTGTTTTTCTCAGTATCCTCTACTTCTACTCCTCCCTGAGCAGATTCCTCATGGTCATGGGGGCCACCGTTGTTATGTACCTGTAAGCAGATGGTTTCTCTAATATAAATTACACTAAGATGGACTTTTATGTGCTTCCTTTGAAGGCATCACGTTGGGTGGTTTCCATTTAGACCGAGGCCGGTTCAGAACTTCCCAAATGATGGTCCTCCTCCTGACGTTGTAAATCAGGACCCCAACAATAACTTACAGGTATGGAGCCTCCCACGAAGCCCAGGCGAGCTGTTTCATTACCTCATTGTTTCATTACCTGTAGGAAGGCACTGATCCTGAAACTGAAGACCCCAACCACCTCCCTCCAGACAGGGATGTACTAGATGGCGAGCAGACCAGCCCCTCCTTTATGAGCACAGCATGGCTTGTCTTCAAGACTTTCTTTGCCTCTCTTCTTCCAGAAGGCCCCCCAGCCATCGCAAACTGATGGTGTTTGTGCTGTAGCTGTTGGAGGCTTTGACAGGAATGGACTGGATCACCTGACTCCAGCTAGATTGCCTCTCCTGGACATGGCAATGATGAGTTTTTAAAAAACAGTGTGGATGATGATATGCTTTTGTGAGCAAGCAAAAGCAGAAACGTGAAGCCGTGATACAAATTGGTGAACAAAAAATGCCCAAGGCTTCTCATGTCTTTATTCTGAAGAGCTTTAATATATACTCTATGTAGTTTAATAAGCACTGTACGTAGAAGGCCTTAGGTGTTGCATGTCTATGCTTGAGGAACTTTTCCAAATGTGTGTGTCTGCATGTGTGTTTGTACATAGAAGTCATAGATGCAGAAGTGGTTCTGCTGGTACGATTTGATTCCTGTTGGAATGTTTAAATTACACTAAGTGTACTACTTTATATAATCAATGAAATTGCTAGACATGTTTTAGCAGGACTTTTCTAGGAAAGACTTATGTATAATTGCTTTTTAAAATGCAGTGCTTTACTTTAAACTAAGGGGAACTTTGCGGAGGTGAAAACCTTTGCTGGGTTTTCTGTTCAATAAAGTTTTACTATGAATGACCCTGGCAGAGACTCCTGTCATCCTAGCAGTTTACTCTGCGTTTGTTGTATCTAGACAGTCAACAACTGAGTTGTCGGTGTTTAACCTGAATGCTTGTTTTTCAGAAGAGGACTGTTTGTGCCGGTAAGAATGATCAGGTAAGGCCATGAAAGTTTTTGTTGGCGTTTTTGTTTTTGAGATGGGGTCTTGCTTTGTTCCTTGGGCCAGAGTACATTGGCTACTCACAAGTGGGCTGGTAGCTGGCTACAGCCCCAGACTCCTGGCTTAAGCCACCTCCTGCCTCAGCCACCCTGGCAGCTGGGACTACAGGCATGCGCCATCACACTTAGCTTGAAAGTTTTAATTTACTAAGAATATACCTGTGTTTCCCCCCATTTCCTGATTTAAACAGTACTGGCTTATATAGGAACCCATCAAAGTTAAATTCCCCAAATTTAAATTTAGTAAATTTAGTGGTTTCACCTTGGCAAATCTGCAATAGTTTCACCAGCTCAAATTTCATGCTTTTGTAAGCTGAGCTTATGTTTGTGATTTTAATCCTTTAAGTACTACTGTGGTAACTAATCATTTTTTTGTTTTTTTTGGTGGTGTTTTTGTTTTTGTTTTGAGATGGAGTCTCACTCTGTTGCCCAGGCTGGAGTGCCGTGGCGCGATCTCGGCTCACTGCAACCTCTACCTCCTGAGTTCAAGCGATTCTCCTGCCTCAGCCTCCCGAATAGCTGGGATTACAGGTGCCCACCACAATGTCTGGCTAATTTTTTGTATTTTTAGTAGAGACGAGGTTTCACCCATGTTGGCCAGGCTGGTCTCAAACCCCTGACCTCAGGTGATCTGCCCGCCTCGGCCTCCCAAAGTGCTGGGATTACAGATGTGAGCCACCGCACCCAGCCAGGGACTAATCTTTAAAGCAAAGTTTTATATATTTTTACGTGAGTAATGTTATGTGTAGGTGTTCTATTTGGCAAAATAAATCAGCCTTTTCTATCATGATTGTGGTCATTTAAATTAATCCTCATCGG